TTTTGTATTTTTAGTAGAGACGGGGTTTCACTGTGTTAGCCAGGATGGTCTCGATCTCCTGACCTTGTGATCCGCCCGCCTCGGCCTCCCAAAGTGCTGAGATTACAAGCGTGAGCCACCGCGCCCGGCCTAAAGGGTGAAAAGTTTTTCTATGTTTGGGAGTCCCAAAGTAGGGGCTGTTCCCAGCTTTTCTTCTAATGTTAGGAATACCTGTTGGCAGGTTCCATCCCAATTTAAAGGCTCATGATCACGTCCTTTCAGAGCTTCATAAAGTAGTTCTGCTGTGAGCCCAAACCCAGTAGAATCCAGCCATTCCCCCAAAGGCCTGTTTCTTAGTCTGAGGGGACTGGAGTGCCAGGATGGCCTCTTTTCACTCCTGAGTCAAAGTCCTGTCCCAGGAGTGGGCACATACCCCAAATACTTAGCCTTCTGTACAGAGATCTGGGCATTGCTAGGGATACCTGATGCCCTCGTTTTTCCAGAAAATTAAGGGGCTGGATTGTGTTCCTGTCAGAGACTTCCCTAGAAGGGCTGGGAATTAATAGGTCATCACATATTACAAAAGGGACCCATAGTTAACGGTAGCTCCTTTAACTCTTTTGCCAGAGATGGGGATTGTCTCTAAAACCTTGAGAAAGGACGGTTCAGTTAAGCTAAGAGGCGGCATGAGTGTCTGGATCAGTTCATTCAAAAGCAAAAATATACTGGGAGTCCAGGTGTAAAGGTATACACAAGAAAACATCCTTAATTAGGCATTAAGTCTAATACTGTGAACCAATGAGCATCTTTAGGGACTTGGCTCCATATTGTGTAAGGATTAGGAACTATTGGGAGGATTGAGGTAACTGCCTAAGAGTCTGAGCTGACACTGATGTCAGCTCCCCCAGCTGCCATCAGGAACTCCTTGCTATATGAGCTGGGTGACAAGTCAGTCCAAAGTCTGAGTTACAGCCGACCCAACTGGCCAGACGTGGGTGCGACTTCCCACTCCACCTGACAAAAGCAGTAAAATCTTGTGTCTGGTGCTTAGATGAGCTGGTTCAGTGTTGACGGAAGCTGAAGACAGACGGAAGCTCCACTACAACATGTTCAGGGCGGCCCTCGAGGACAGCGTGGAGAAGAAATCCTCCCTGTGGGTATAACTCGGATCAGTTAGCTTGCTTGTAATTTTAAGGTTATTTCAAATATGGATTTAGGAAGGAAACAGAAACAACATCCAAAGGAACCAGCAAGTATGACAGAGAGAGAGAGACAGAGATGAAGACAGTCATGGGAATGAAGATGCATTTTTGGTAAGAAATATACATATATATATATATTTTTTGGCGGGCGCCGCTGACCCCTCGCTGGCTTCAGGGCGGCCCCGCTCCCTCTGCTGGCCATGGCCCCCCCGCCCGCGTGCCGGTCCCCGATGTCACCGCCGCCGCCGCCGCTGCTGCTGCTGCTGCTGAGTCTGGCGCTGCTGGGCGCCCGGGCCCGCGCCGAGCCCGCCGGGAGTGCCGTCCCCGCGCAGAGTAGGTGCCGGGGGCCGGGTTCCGGGGAGCGGGCCCCCTCCACCCTGACCCGCGCCCCCCGCAGGCCGCCCATGCGTGGACTGCCACGCCTTCGAGTTCATGCAGCGCGCCCTGCAGGACCTGCGGAAGACAGCCTGCAGCCTGGACGCGCGGGTGAGCGCCCGCGGCGCGACGGTCCTCCCGGGGCTGCACCCTCACCCCTCTTGTTGCTTTGCAGACGGAGACCCTACTGCTGCAGGCAGAGCGCCGTGCCCTGTGTGCCTGCTGGCCAGCGGGGCACTGAGGACCACGCTGCTCCGTGTGAATAAATGCCCAGTGGCACGCCTGTGTCCTGTCTCTCTGTTCTGGCCACC